CCCACTACTTTTTTTTTCCAGGACCCAATATTGGTCCGTGATCTGATGATGTTCACGGTCAAGACGGAAGCAAAAAAAGCACACACCGCGCGCCCTCGGTCACTAATCACGCGGAGTATACGCGAGGAGGGCCCGCAGCTAAGCGACGGCGGGCGGCCGAGCTTCCTCCACGGCCGGGGAGGTGGGCAAGGCCTCCGGGCCGCAGCCCCGGGTACGAGCGGAGGCTCCGAGGCCCCCGGTAGCCAGTCAGAATTTATTTTAAGGGAAATGGAAAGCTGCGGCAGGCTTTGGGAGGAGGGGCAGGATTAAAAGAGAAAGTGTGCTCAGCATGTTATATTTAGAGGCTGCCACGCCGGAAGCGCCGCCTTCCCGGGAGCTGCCGCCGCGCCCGCCCCCCGCCGGCACCTGGGCACTGGGGCGGGAGTCCCGGGGCTGCCCGGGAACACCCGGCGCCCAGGGCCTCCGCCACTCCCCGGTCCCCCATGAGGGTGAGGGCTATAGGCGCATCTGGCCCAAGATAGGGGAGTCGTCCGGACCCCACTTCTGTAGGAGGGGAAACTGAGGCCAAGGGGGCAAAGCCCCCGTGTTCGCGGCGCCCAGGGTCCGGGGCGGCGCCGGCACGCGCGCGGGCGGGGCCTGGCGCTCCTCCCCGGTCCCGCCCACTGAGCGTGCAAACCGCAGCCGCCCGCCCACGCGCACGCGCGCTCCTCCCGGGCCGCTTCCCACCCCTCCCCCCGCCCGCTCAGTCTCGTGCTCCCAGCTCCGCGAGGGGCCCGCCGGGAGCCGGCCGAGGGTGGGGCGGATCGCCGGGGAGACCCGCCCCCGGCCAGCGGCGCCTTGCTGCGCAGGAACGACGCGAGGGCCCGCCCCCCAGCTGGCGGCCCGGCCATATTTAAAGGACGGCGGGCGCGGCGAGCCAATGGGCGGCGAGCGTGAAGGGGCGGTGCGTGGCGGTGCGTGGCGGCGCGAGGCCCCGGATGTGGCTGCGGCGGCCCCTCCTCCCCCGCGCTCCTCTCAGAGCCCCAGTCGCGCGCCCCTTCTTGGTTCGCTCGGTGCCCGCGCAGGCCCCTCGGGCGGTGGCGAGGAGGCGCCCAGGCGGAGGCGGCGGCGGGCGGAGGAGCGCAGGAGCGGGCGGCCAGGCCACCGCGCGGCGGCGGAGCGGGCCGCGGCCCGGCGCTCCTTCCCCACCGCGGCCCGACGCACCCCGGCCGCCGCCATGAGCGGCTCCTCAGGCACCCCGTATCTGGGCAGCAAGATCAGCCTCATCTCCAAGGCGCAGATCCGCTACGAGGGCATTCTCTACACCATCGACACCGACAACTCCACCGTGGCGCTCGCCAAAGGTAGCGGCCGCCGCCCGCCCGAGCCCGCTGACAACAATAACGCTTCTCTTTCTCCACTCATAAGTGAGGTCCTTTGGCACTGAAGACCGTCCCACAGATAGGCCTGCGCCCCCCAGAGAGGAGATTTATGAGTACATCATTTTCCGAGGAAGTGACATCAAGGATATCACTGTGTGTGAACCTCCGAAAGCTCAGCACACACTCCCGCAGGATCCCGCCATTGTTCAGGTAAGTGTGCCACTGTCCCTCTGTGCATGCTGTGCAGGCTGATGGGACGGTGCTTGTTTCCCAGCTGAACAAGCGCCCTGATGAAGGCGTGCGGGGTGATGGGATGGCCTTCGCCGTTCTCACCCGATGTCTCGTTGTTCAGTCTTCCCTGGGTTCTGCCTCCGCCTCGCCCTTCCAGCCGCACGTGCCTTACAGCCCTTTCCGAGGGATGGCGCCCTACGGCCCGCTGGCGGCCAGCTCCCTGCTCAGCCAGCAGTATGCCGCCTCCCTGGGTCTAGGTGAGTGACCTGTTTCTGTCTGGTAAACTACCCTTTTTGCTCTTTCTCCTTTATCTTCCTTTAGAGAAGTTGGTAAGCCCTCCAGCCTCAGCCGCTGCTTCCAGCCCTAGCTCTTCTCCATCTCCACAGCCCGTTTCAGAGCTTGACTTGTCCTCAGAGCCACAGCAGCTCACTGCCAAGGGTAACAGCAGTTTGGGAGAACTGCATGCTGTCTGTTCGTCTAATAATAATTACCCTGTGGTTAGGGTGCCTTTTCTGTTTCAGATCTCTGTTCACTTACACCCAGTCCCACATTGTCCTGTTTAGAGTCCCTACAGGTCCTGGAACCTTGGAAAGGGAGGAGATGGAGAGAGGTGGGTGGTGCTTCCCATTTTCCTCCTGATTCGTTTTTAAACCCTCCTCCCCTCCTCAATTCAGGAGCTGGTTTTCCATCCATCCCAGTCGGCAAGAGCCCCATGGTGGAGCAGGCTGTGCAGACTGGTTCTGCTGACAACCTGAATGCTAAAAAGCTGTTACCTGGCAAGGGCACCACAGGGACGCAGCTCAACGGTCGTCAGGCCCAGCCGAGCAGCAAGACGGCCAGCGGTACTTGAACACATCATTTCCTGGAGTTTGCTGCTTTGCCTTACTCTTCCCTTTTGCGCCGTAGATGTAGTCCAGCCGGCAGCTGTGCAAGCTCAAGGGCAGGTGAATGACGAGAACAGAAGACCTCAGAGGAGGCGATCAGGTAACACCTGTTGCCACTTGATTTCTGGGGACACTTCAGCCAGGGCTGTCCTTTGTCCTCACAGGAAACAGGCGAACAAGGAATCGCTCCAGAGGGCAAAACCGTCCAACTAACGTTAAGGAAAACACAATCAAATTTGAGGGTGACTTTGATTTCGAGAGTGCAAATGCCCAGTTCAACCGAGAGGAGCTTGACAAAGAATTTAAGAAGAAACTGAATTTTAAAGGTTTGGCTCATTATATGAAAATTATTCTCTGCTCCATCTCCACGTGTTCTGCTTCTTTTTGTAGATGACAAGGCTGAGAAGGGGGAAGAGAAGGACCTGGCTGTGGTGACCCAGAGTGCCGAAGCGCCCGCTGAGGAAGACCTTCTGGGGCCCAACTGCTACTATGACAAATCCAAGTCGTTCTTCGACAACATCTCTTCTGAACTCAAGACCAGGTGAGAGGCTGAATGAATGAGGGGAGGACAGTCTGCTACAATCAGCATTTCCTCTGTGGTTTAGCTCCAGGCGGACGACGTGGGCCGAAGAGAGGAAGCTCAACACAGAGACCTTTGGGGTGTCAGGGAGGTTTCTTCGTGGCCGCAGTTCTCGGGGCGGATTCCGAGGAGGCAGGGGCAATGGGACCACCCGTCGCAACCCCACTTCCCACAGGGCCGGGACTGGCAGGGTGTGAGGGTGCAGCCAAAGGTGAGTGGATGAACCTTCTGGACGCTTTGGTGGCAGATGCTTGACTTCCTGTCATCTCTTGCAGGCTCCTACTGAAGTGGCGCATAACTGACGCTGTGTGTGTCAGGACGCGAGGAAAACGCTGCACTTACAGGGAGAGGTGGTCACTTTGTTTACGGAGTTTGGAAGAGACCCATACTGCTACTTGTGTTTTGGACTTAACTGAACTTGGACATGGTCTGAGTTAGAACCACTTGTTTTGGGGAAGTATTCATGGGTAACCTCTTTGAGGTCTCTTTATCTGTGTTTCCTTTTTAGTTGCGCATAGCCTAATTCTAAGGTTTTGGTATTTTGCAAAAAGGTTTCTATAGTGAAAGCTGAATCCTTACTTTGTGACTTTTTTTTTTTTTTTTAATGACAAGCTTTGACTTTTAAAAGTGGAACCAAATCTGTTGGCAGAGGTGGCAGCCAAGTACATCTCTGTAACCCAGCTGGCCCCTGGTGCTGTTGGCCTGGCACCCCACTGCCAAGGGTGGGGTCTCAGGAGTCAGGCAGGGCCAGCACAGGGTGGCGTGGGGGGCAGGGGTGGGTGGGTGGAGGGCACGGAAGGGGTTTTCCCATGGATCATGTTGTATAAGTGAACCAGACCACCCTGATGGCATCCACAGTGATGTCAAGGTTGGGGCTGGCCAGGGGTGGGTGGACTAGAAGCATTTGGGAGTAGTGGCCAGGGGCCCTGGACGCTAGCCACGGAGCTGCTGCACAGAGCCTGGTGTCCACAAGCTTCCAGGTTGGGGTTGGAGCCTGGGATGAGCCCCGGCAGCGCCTTGGCCCTTCTGTGGTCCCTGCCAGCCTCTGACCTGGGCCGGTCAGTCATTGCTGGACTCTGGCCACACACTGGCGTTCTCATCCACTTGGAAACAAGCCAGTCTTTTCTGCAAGGTCAGTTGACCAAGAGCATATTTCCCCTCTGTTGTACATCGTTGTTTTGTGTTTGTGTTGTAACAGTGGGTGGAGGGAGGGTGGGGTCTACATTTGTTGCATGAGTCGATGGGTCAGAACTTTAGTATACGCATGCGTCCTCTGAGTGACAGGGCATTTTGTCGAAAATAAGCACCTTGGTAACTAAACCCCTCTAATAGCTATAAAGGCTTTAGTTCTGTATTGATTAAGTTACTGTAAAAGCTTGGGTTTATTTTTGTAGGACTTAATGGCTAAGAATTAGAACATAGCAAGGGGGCTCCTCTGTTGGAGTAATGTAAATTGTAATTATAAATAAACATGCAAACCTTTAAAATTTTCTTTTCTGATGCTCTAAGAATCCTGTTG